TACGGGCATACACCACCATGACCAGCTAATTTTTGTACTTTTTGTAGAGATGAGTCTCCCTATGTTGCCCAGGCTGATCTCAAACTCCTGAGCTCAACCGATCTGCCTGCCTGGGCCAAATGCTGGGATTACCGGCCTGAGCCACCTTGCCTGATCTCTCTTTCTTATCACCATCCTCTTCCATCTCCCAGTTCTACGAGGGCTACCTTCACTCTGAACGCTAACAATGAGAGCATGTGTGTGTGTACAAACATGAATATGCCTGCCCAGTTGCATAAAGTGGGAACAGGTGTTTGGGTATGCTGGGGAATTTGTGAAGACTGGCAGTTTAGGGACACATCTAACATAAGGCATCTTAGATGTGTGTGGACAGGTATTTCTCATAGAGCAGGAACACAAGTATACATTTTATATGCTTGGATCTTCTGTATTTTCTAGTAGGTACACCAGTGATTTGACTTGTATACTCATGAATCCATGTAAGAGACAAGTACTAGATAGTGTTTTTATTTAGGGATAGTGCTAATTCATCTTTAGGTATGTAGATGTATACACATCACAGCCTAAAGTGTTTGCAGATTTACAAATGAACCTCTCTTTTTATAGAGGAATGCTAGTGTGAACATCAGTGTAGGTACCTCCATGTTGGTATATGTGAGTATACATGTTGTATTTGAATGGAGTCCCTGTGTAGTTGTGTACACGTGTCAATAAATGCTTGTATACGTGGACACGTGTCCATCGAGGCCATGGATACTAATGTTTAGAAGCAAGTCCTGAACACAGCCTGGAAAATGCGCCAGGGAGACTGGCCTGCAGTATTTCCTGTGCCCGCCCAGGAGCCATCCAACTGGACTCATCTCCCACTCCCAGATTTCGTCCGGGTTCAAGCAACACTTCAGCCCCCTGCGGCGCCAGGTAAGGCGGGGCACCGCACAGGCTAAAGCCCAGAGGGCGGATCCCTTCTTCAGCCTCGGGGGCCTGCAAGGAGCTGCGGTGTCGCAACCAAACCAGGGCCCCTGCCGGAAGCGGAAGCCAGCACGCAGGGCGGTGGGGTGCAGCGGCGGCGGTCTCGGCGTGCCAGGCCCAGGGCGCCCCGCGGGGGCGTGCGCGCCACACGCGTGCGGGGCAGGCTGGGCGCCGGGCGGCACCCTCCCAGCCCCGGCGTCTATTTACCAACAAACTGCCGGCGCTCAGCAGCGGCGCATTCCGACGCGCTGACTAAGCGGTTGGCGCTGGCGGTCTGCACTTGACTCCCCTTCAGGTCCACCGCGGCTGGACCAGAATCGACGTGCAGATCCCCGAAATCGGGAGACTGCAAATGCAGATTCCCTGCGTCTCCGCAGCCCCCGGGCCTCTGCCCACCACCCAGCTCCCTGTCTCTTGGGCATCCAGTCTCGCCACCTCTCTAGCATTTCTGCCATTATAACCGAGGTTCCTGGACTGCACCAATCGCTCTGCAACCCCAGCACCTCTCGGAGGAGACCCCGAGGTAGACCGGCCTGGAGCATGCGCACCGCCCCTACCGCAGCCTCCCCCAATTTGTCCTACTCCAGGCCGTATGGCCACCTCCTGTCTTACCCCTACACCGAGCCAGCGAACCCCGGAGACTCCTACCTGTCCTGCCAGCAACCCGCGGCGCTCTCTCAGCCCCTCTGCGGACCTGCAGAGCACCCTCAGGAACTCGAGGCAGGTAAGTTCGGCCGTGGAGGCTCTTCCCACCTCTGGGGTTCGGCTCCTGTGCGCCCCTAAACTTCTCCCTCGCCTGGTTGGACGCAGCTAGCGGGATTCAAACCTTCCTTGGATTCCCTGGGATGTGGGGGTGGGGGGAGGGCGAAGGGATGGGGCGGGAGACACGGGGGGAGGGGCGGGGGAGAGTTGATCTAGGTCTCCTTTCAAAACCGACCTGGTTTCGATTTGCAGTTGTGTAAAGACAGGCGAGAGGGCCCCCCCAACCCCCCACCTGGAGCAGCGGGGCTGTCTGTACCTACTAGTAACGGAAAACTGAAGCAATCCAGATGTGGGGATGGGGGCCTAGCCCCTTTGTCAGAATCCCCCAGCCCCCGTCCTGTACTCCCTTCCTGCCCCATTGTCGCCCCTCTCTGCGTTAGTCTTGTCTCAGAAAGCAGTGATCAAGCCAAACACTGAAAAACAGATCAAGTCCTGGTAGGAGGGCTGTAGACATCGAGGCTTATTCTGGGCTCTGTCCTCTCCCTTCCCTGGCCTTACCCGCTCTCCTCAGACCAGGCCTGACCTTGACTGGAAGCTGGCCTGGCAGAATCTGGGAGTAGGACCCTTCTATCCATTGTTCTGAGAAGGTAGCCAAAGGCTGGTAGGAAAGTCGCTCATCTCTCCCTGACTACCTCAGCCTTCCAGCCAAAGGAGCCGGCCATCGCTGTCATCTCCACTCTTTGGCTTTGGGGTAGGTTAGGCCACAGTTCCCGTTGCCTGGAGCAACTCTGAGCTCCTGAGAAAGTGCTCACTGGAAGGCCTCAATGAAGCGGAGAACCTGGCCCGTCTTTGGGATCCTGGGCCTTGCAGCTGAGCTGACATACAATGTGGGTATGGCATTGCCCACAATCCCATCTGCACTGGCTCCAGCTTAGCCTCCAGGTCTCTGGACTCTCTGCCTCCATCTAATTGCTCACCCCCTCCTCCTGCAATTGTCTTTGGCAGTCTCTTCCAAGGAGGCACACCCATTAGGTGACTTCACTGGAGTCAGCTCAGGACCAAGACATCTTCCTCCCTTCTCCTGTGGCTCTGACATGCTCACAAACCATCAGAGCCAGAAGTGACCCTAGGATTTAGAAGCTCAACTTCTTTGATGTATAGATGGGTAAAGCATGTGGCCAGGAGCATCGATTTTAGGGAGCTTCCTCCAACCCCCCCAAAATTAACTGCCTTCTGTGACAGAACTGTGGCTGTCTCCTGGGCTGCGGAGTGTGGCTGGAGTGGGCGCAGTTGCAGGGAGGAGTAGTTCTAGTTTTTCAAATGAATCCCTTTGACTGTCCTTTAGTGTATGCTAATAGGATATGTTTGTGTGTGTTATGTGTTTGGGGACTGGGGTGGGAATATCATGACCTTGTCCTCAGGGGAATTGCTGGCAGTAGGGTTGGTGTTGTCAGTCTTGTCTGAGATCTAAGGACAACAGAGTGGAGAGTTCATTTTCTTTAAGGACTTTCCCCCATCCAGCGAAAAACCACACACACCCAGATTTCCTTAGAATACATTTCTAGCATTTCTCTGCTGGAACTGGTGGGTTTGGGCGCTCTAGAGTGGAGGGCATGTGATCGAGAGCTTGGGGTCCTCCTTTTACTTCCACTCTATGTCCACTCCTGCCTTGGGAAAAGGTTTGGCTCCAAGTGAGCGGTGCCACCACCCCGTTGAGCCGTAGGGAGCAGCGGGCCTGGAGGGAGGCCTTGGGGCTCCATGATCGCGACCCGGGCAGATCTCGTAACTTGCTGGAACTGGGGTAGGGAAAGGCAGCTGTCCGGGAAGGAACTTGGAGGGGGTCTGCTGGGAGAGTTGGGGCGCGGAGGGCTATGCGAATTCAGCAACCGGGTCGGCCTCAGAGACTCTGCGTCCCCGCTCGAATTGCGCAGTCCACGCAGCCAGAGAGGCGCGGGTGGGCTCTGGGCTGCCAGCCCAGAGCTGCCAGCAGTGGGGTCGAGGCAGGGGAGGCAGGACAGGCGCGGGCGGGAGCGGAAACCCAACGGTTTTTCTGGGAATTGGTTGAGGCAGGGTCGAGGAGGGAGGATCTCAGAAGCCCGCAGCGCCCGAGGCCACGGGTGAGGGATGCGGGGGAGGTGACGGCAGCTGGTGACCGCGGCTGGCCGAGGGCGGGTACACTGACGTGTGGAGGGTGAGCCCGACTAGGGGAAGAAGGTGGGGGGACGCGGGCGGACAGAAGCCGCTCTCTCTCGGCTCAGGTCGGCTGGACAGACCCGCAGGGAATGCGGCGAACGCTGCCCTAAGCGCCCGGGCATTGCGGCTGCTCCATCCGCCCTACTCCTCCCATTGCCTGGGACCTCTGCAGCGTCCCCGTAGAGCCGCGCAGGTTAGGGTGGCTGGCTTGGAAGAACAGAAACCCCTCGGCCCAACCCTCCCCTGTCCCTCAGCATTCTAGGGCTGGGCTGTCCCGCGGCCGAGATTCCTGGAGAGCTAGGCGGGCCAGAGCTGACCAGATCCCCCGCGGCGGCACCGCAGCGCGATCCAGGAGTGGCCCCGCCGGGCTACGCTGCGCGCTCTTGGAACCCGGGTCACCTTCCCTGCCGCCGGAACCGCTCTGTGCGCGCTGCCCAACGAAGGAAGGGGCTGCCCCACGCAGACCCGGCTTCTGGGGGTCCCTGGAAACCCAGGCGGCCACGGTGTGGCGGGGGAGACATGGTCACTTTTCCTGCAGGGTGCGCCTGAGCAGAGGGGCAGCCCGTTACAGTAGGCGAGGCCAGGGCAAACCCGGGGTCACTATCAGCGCTGCGAGACTGGTATTCAAGGTCCTCTCAGCCGGGCCTCTCACCCACCCCGCTGGCCGCAGCCGGAGGCTGCCACGCGGACACCGTCTCAAGCCTCTGAGCATTGCTCTGAGCCTCTGCCTGCAATGTCCTTCCTCTGTCATCTCTAGGCCTCGGCTCAGCCCTGGACCTAGCCTTTCTGCCCCGCCCTACCCCAAGCTGGCGCCACCGCCCGTGGCTGAACTCCGACCTCCCACCGCAGGCGCCGCGGTACCCTGGCTGTGGCCCTCGGCGCTTTCTTCCTAGGGTCACAGGACCCATACGAGTGGGAGCTCCCTGGGAGCAGAACTGCGTCTTGTATCACCTGGCGCGGTGAACGTGGGGGTTGAAACGCTCCACGCGGAAGGTAGAGGGCAGGGGCCAAGGGGGCGATCCTGGTGGCTGCGCTTTTTGCTATTTGCTGCCGACGGCATGCAGACGAGATGCAAATAAGCTTATGAAACTGTCCGTCCTACCCCCTCGCTCCCTCCTCGCCCCCTACACCGTGTTGTGCTGCCCACCAGACTCGGAGAAGCCGCGGCTGTCCCCGGAACCCTCCGAGCGGCGCCCTCAGGCCCCCGCCAAAAAGCTCCGCAAGCCGAGGACCATCTACTCCAGCCTGCAGCTGCAGCACCTAAACCAGCGTTTCCAGCACACGCAGTACCTGGCGCTGCCCGAGAGGGCCCAGCTGGCAGCGCAGCTCGGCCTCACCCAGACCCAGGTGGGGCCAGTGTCGTCCTTCCCCATCTCTCAATCTTTCATTCTTTCCCCTTTTCTTCCCGAAGGTAAAGATCTGGTTTCAGAACAAACGCTCCAAGTATAAGAAGCTCCTGAAGCAGAATTCTGGGGGGCAGGAAGGGGACTTCCCTGGGAGGACCTTCTCTGTGTCTCCCTGCTCCCCACCCCTCCCCTCCCTCTGGGATCTACCCAAGGCAGGGACCCTGCCCACCAGTGGCTATGGCAACAGCTTTGGAGCCTGGTATCAGCATCACTCCTCAGATGTCCTGGCTTCGCCTCAGATGATGTGAATCTGGGGAAGGGCGGGTCAGGCCCACAGCCTTCCTGCAAAGCCCAGGACCCAGGCAGTCCACCTGCACCCCTTCTGGGCTGGGAGGAAACCAGCTCCAGATGGGTTTTCTCTGGAGGACAAGCAGTTAGAGGAGAAAAAGGAATGGAGCAGAGCCTGTACCCCTAACCCTAACAGCTAAATCAAGGACCTCAGCCTTATATAATCATTGTCCCCACCACTACCATGGACTGGACACCTTCACTCCAGCTGGACAAAGACTCTGGAGAGAGAGCCATTGGCTGGAGTTGAGACTGTCCCCAGAACCCTTGGTCTTGCCACTCCCCCACTCCTTCTTCCCTCTCTCCCTTTCTCCTCTCCCTGCTTTCTTGAAAAGGACTGAATCGCCACTACAGCCTGGGTGCAAAATCAGCAAGAAACATTGAGTATTTTTTTTTCTTTGTATGCCTTTGGCCTTGCACAACCCATTTGTGAGCAAAAGCAGAAGTGGACCACCATCAGCTCCCACCCACCCAGCGATTTTTCCTTGGAGGTCAGCCCGTTACCCCCATAACTGATTTACCTACTTACCATACTGGGAGGTAGAAGAGATGCAGAGAAATGTGGAATTTGTGGACCTATGGGTAATTTATGCTTTCCTCCTAAAAAAAAAAAAAAAGCCCTCTTTCCCACCCCCTCCCCATCTCCCCTTTTTGAATAGATAATGGATCCAATTATCCATATAATTCAATAGGTATTTATTGAGAGGCTCCCTTCTATTCCCCATCCCTAATCCCTAACGAACCCACGGGCACACACTTTTGGAAACCTGGTAAAGTAACACTTAGGGGGAAATGGGGACAAACTGGCTCTCTGGATTAGTGCGGGTATAGACACCCCCAAATAGGTGGGTAGGCCCATTGATTCAGCTCCTTGCAGCTGTCTCTGTTCAAAGGAACTGTGCAGATTTAGAACGAATTGGAGCTTGAGCTTCACACCACCAGCTTCCAGAGATTAAAGTTTGTACAAAACATTGCATTCTGGCTGTGAGATGTGTTTGTTTCCTGACT